CTGGCTCTGTTGCTTCCTACTGTTTGTTGATGGGTGAGTTTCTTCATTTGCCTGAGCCTCAGTTTCCTTGTCTGTAAAATGGGGCAATAATCCCAGCTGCACAGGGTGATGTGAAGAGACAAATTTAAGACACTGCCCCTTAAATGCTAGCCACATACATACAGTTTTCAATGTTTAAACAACAAAATGTAAAGTCTTTTGAAACCAGGAAGGGTGATTTGGTTTCCCATGTTGCTGGATGTATCATTTTCAGAAAGACAGAGAGAAATGAACTTTGTTCACTCAGTCTCAGAGGCGGCCGCCGGCAGCATTCAAAGGCACCCCAGCCCGGAGCCACCCCAGGGAGGAGCCCCAGGCCAGCGGTCAGATTCATGGGCTTCCGTGCAGAAGGGGAGCTGCACCGGCGAGCACCCGGCCTCTGAGCTGAGCCGCATCCTCACGGACAGGACAGCGCCCCATTATGAGGCTCCTGCAGCTGTTCCTCGCTCCAGATAAAGGCCATGATTTATTCTGTGTGCCCAAATGGGGCCTCATTATACAGGGCAGGACACAAGGACCCTACAGCAAGTGTCCTCAAAGAGTCGCCTCTCACTCCGTGAGCAAGACTCCTCGGCCTCCCACCCTCCGTTCACAGGCCCCCTCCGCCGTCTGCGGGCGCAGGCCTGGGAGCGCCGCCTGTTGCCATGACAGCCGGCCCCTCCCTGCCCCCCATCAGTAGGAAATCATCCCCTTCTGAAACGTCCTGTTGTGTCCCTCAGCTCCAGCCCAAGCCCCCCACCCAGCCCCCGCCTGCTCTGAGTCTCTGAGACAGTCACACACTCAGACTATGTGGCCAAGCTGGGGGCGGGGGGCATGGGCTAGGGACACACTAGAATATTCACGCTCCGGTGGCAGCAGCAGCAGCAGCCAGAGGAGCAGCCCGACACAACAAGGGACCCCTCAGGAATGAAGCAGCCTTTCAGGGCCAGAGGGGCTGTGGTCTCCCTTCCTCTCCTTAAATAGCCAGCGTTCCACCCACAGCGGCAAGGAGCCCCCTGCCACCACCGACACCCACGGGCGGAGATCACCTGCTGCCCCGCAGACCCCTGTCCCTTCCTCCCGGACCAGCAGCTAGAGGTAAGGGGCAGGCTGGGTGGGGTGGACTGGGAGCATCACTCACCCCGCCTTCTTCGGCCCTCAGCTCTCCGCCCTCACCGTGGTTTTAGCAGTCCTAGGGAAAGTGCCAGCCGAGACCAGCCAGACCAAGTCAGAGTACTGTGGAACCTGGATTCCTGGGGAATGGGGTCCCCATGAGGAACTCCACATTGGACTAAGAACAGACCCTGTTCCTGGAAGCAGCAGGAAACCATCTCTGGTGTTAGAACTTCAGGCATCTTGAAACACTCTGAAGCCGGGGGCAATCTTTTCAGGTAGGGGAACCTGCCTAGAGAAATAGCTAAAATTCTCCTAAACACAGGTCTCCCCACCTGTCAGGATGTCCAAACGGAGTTGGTGGGCTGGATCCAGAAAGCCCCCAAGAGAGATGCTGAAACTCTCAGGTGGGTAAAAAGAGTAGACCTCTGACGTCCCACTCATTGTGAACTGTTTGCTTGTTCCCTCCAGGCTCTGACTCCAGCCAAAGCATGAATGGCCTTGAAGTGGCTCCCCCAGGTCTGATCACCAACTTCTCCCTGGCCACGGCAGAGCAATGTGGCCAGGAGACGCCACTGGAGAACATGCTGTTCGCCTCCTTCTACCTTCTGGATTTTATCCTGGCTTTAGTTGGCAATACCCTGGCTCTGTGGCTTTTCATCCGAGACCACAAGTCCGGGACCCCGGCCAACGTGTTCCTGATGCATCTGGCCGTGGCCGACTTGTCGTGCGTGCTGGTCCTGCCCACCCGCCTGGTCTACCACTTCTCTGGGAACCACTGGCCATTTGGGGAAATCGCATGCCGTCTCACCGGCTTCCTCTTCTACCTCAACATGTACGCCAGCATCTACTTCCTCACCTGCATCAGCGCCGACCGTTTCCTGGCCATTGTGCACCCGGTCAAGTCCCTCAAGCTCCGCAGGCCCCTCTACGCACACCTGGCCTGTGCCTTCCTGTGGGTGGTGGTGGCTGTGGCCATGGCCCCGCTGCTGGTGAGCCCACAGACCGTGCAGACCAACCACACGGTGGTCTGCCTGCAGCTGTACCGGGAGAAGGCCTCCCACCATGCCCTGGTGTCCCTGGCAGTGGCCTTCACCTTCCCGTTCATCACCACGGTCACCTGCTACCTGCTGATCATCCGCAGCCTGCGGCAGGGCCTGCGTGTGGAGAAGCGCCTCAAGACCAAGGCAGTGCGCATGATCGCCATAGTGCTGGCCATCTTCCTGGTCTGCTTCGTGCCCTACCACGTCAACCGCTCCGTCTACGTGCTGCACTACCGCAGCCATGGGGCCTCCTGCGCCACCCAGCGCATCCTGGCCCTGGCAAACCGCATCACCTCCTGCCTCACCAGCCTCAACGGGGCACTCGACCCCATCATGTATTTCTTCGTGGCTGAGAAGTTCCGCCACGCCCTGTGCAACTTGCTCTGTGGCAAAAGGCTCAAGGGCCCGCCCCCCAGCTTCGAAGGGAAAACCAACGAGAGCTCGCTGAGTGCCAAGTCAGAGCTGTGAGCGGGGGGCGCCGTCCAGGCCGAGCGCAGACTGTTTAGGACTCAGCAGACCCAGCAAGAGGCATCTGCCCTTTCCCCAGCCACCTCCCCAGCAAGCAACCTGAAATCTCAGCAGATGCCCACCATTTCTCTAGATCGCCTAGTCTCAACCCATAAAAAGGAAGAACTGACAAAGGGGATCCATCGGCCACCCCTCTGCAGGGGCTTGTGATGGCTACAATGGCTCCTAGACACTCAACGACTTCATCTGTGGCAGGGAGAGAGGAGGCCGGAAGAACAACCCCTGAACAATGGAGGCCTTTCTTTCCCGCTAGGCTCCCAGCCTCCTTCCCGCTACAGAATCGCTCATCGGCGAGGCTCAGCAGAAAGACCCTGAAGGCAGGCTGCAAATGACCCAGAAGAGGGACCTGGGAGTCCTGGTGGGGACGGGGAGGGAGTCTCAATACTCCTTTGCAGTGCAAGGTACTCTGAGTCCCCTCTGTAGTGCCTCTGCCAGACACACACTGCCTGAGTTGAAGAGACACAGGCCACACATTTCAGGCTGGTTGCCAGCGGACGTCAGCACTCACGGCCTGCAGGGACTCAGCACAGCTCTGGATTCTGGATCTCTCCTGCTGTAACCCCACGCACAAGCCTGCAACCCCCAGAGCTCTTTGACAGGCTCCCAGGCCTCCCAGTCCTGGACAAGCATGTGCAGTCACGGGAGCTCAGCTCAGGCCAGGGCTGGGCTGTGCACCTGCCTCCCACTGACCCAGACCCACTTCCTCCAGAGAGGCCTCTCTCCGCCTGAGCTATTTCCCTTGCTAGTGTGCAGATATTTCCCTAACATGTCCTTTTTTGTATTTGTTTGTACGGACCATAAATATAACTGTAGCTTTAAGACTACACAGGTTGTTATGTTTGGTCAACATGAAGCG